AAAGCCGTAGCACAGCTGCATTTCCAACGGGAAGGTCCTGAGCGCACACACTTCTGGGTCCTCCCCGCTCGGAGCAGGTAAACCTCAGAGTAGCTGACCGGCAGCACCCACAGAGTTTCCTCCCCACCACCCGCCTGGCGACCAACTGCAGCCGAAAAGAAAGAAAGAAAGGAAAGAAAGAAAGAAAGAAGAAGGAAGGAAGGAAGGAAGGAAGGAAGGAAGGAAGGAAGGAAAGAAAGAAAGAAAGACAAAGAAAGAGGAAGGAAGAAAGAAAGAAAAGAAAGAAAGAGAAAGAAAGAAAGAAAGAAAGAAAGAAAGAAAGAAAGAAAGAAAGAAAGAAAGAAAGAAAGAAAGAAAGAAAGAGAGAGAAAAAGAAAAAGGGAGAAAGGCAACAGAGGAGAAGGTCAGGAAAGCCGGGAACAAGTCAGCAGCCAGAAACTCTCCAGCGATCTGCCAAGGGGGAGAGGGTAGTTGCGCGCCGGCGCTGGGGATGGGGTGGGGGCGCTGGGGCACAAGGGCGCAGGGGCGCACGGCCACCGACAGCCGGGTGCGCCTAGCTTGAGGCCGCGGAGAGGAGCCGAACTGGGATGGGTGGGGGGTCTTCGGCCTCAACACTGCCTGCCAGCCCCAGTGCGCCCAAGTCTCCCCGCCAGAGCTGCCCTTCTGGAGGGGCTCTTCGCACGCACTGCTTTCCCCATTCTTCTGGCTGGAATTCTCCGGCCGTCACTGCAGTGTCCAGAGATGCTGCGCTGTAGACCCGGGACCCCTTAGGCGCCTCTTCCCGTCCCTCTGCCAAAGCGCAACGCCTGTACTTTTCCAGCTCCCTCTTTCCCTCTTGAAATTGAAAGTTATTGAGGTCGCTCAGGGTTGTTGCTCCAGCAGTTTCCTTCCCCGCCCCCGAGCTCCCCCCCGCCCCCCACAGCCATCCCCCCTCCTCTCCCCCTCCCTGCCCTCCTCTCCCTCCCCCCTCCCTGCCCTCCTCCTCCTCCTCCCCTATGTGGTGCTCCCGGGAGCCCAGCCCAACACTGGAGCGTCTCCTGCTCGCGCACGCCAGAAGCAGCTCGGGGTCTCTCCGCCGCCCCTTGGCCATGGCCGCTGTGCCGACGGCGCCCGCTCCCCTGCGCTCCAGGGGCCCCCGCCGCTGCAGCCGCAGCCGCCGCAGCTTCTGAGCCCAAGGGGCCGCCGCTGCAGCCGCCGCCGCCGCCGCTCGCCCGCCCGGATCCCGCCTGCGGCAGTTGCCGCACAACATGCTACCTGCGGCCGCCCCGGCGGCTCCTGGAACCCCGGTTCGCGGCGATGCCAGCCACCCCAGCGAAGCCGCCGCAGTTCAGTGCTTGGATAATTTGAAAGTACAATAGTTGGTTTCCCTGTCCACCCGCCCCACTTCGCTTGCCATCACAGCACGCCTATCGGATGTGAGAGGAGAAGTCCCGCTGCTCGGGCACTGTCTATATACGCCTAACACCTACATATATTTTAAAAACATTAAATATAATTAACAATCAAAAGAAAGAGGAGAAAGGAAGGGAAGCATTACTGGGTTACTATGCACTTGCGACTGATTTCTTGGCTTTTTATCATTTTGAACTTTATGGAATACATCGGCAGCCAAAACGCCTCCCGGGGAAGGCGCCAGCGAAGAAGTAAGTGCAGGGTTTTTTACGCGTTTGCTCCCTTTGTAATGTCTTTCTACATTTGTCTCCACAGTGCATCCTAACGTTAGTCAAGGCTGCCAAGGAGGCTGTGCAACATGCTCAGATTACAATGGATGTTTGTCATGTAAGCCCAGACTATTTTTTGCTCTGGAAAGAATTGGCATGAAGCAGATTGGAGTATGTCTCTCTTCATGTCCAAGTGGATATTATGGAACTCGATATCCAGATATAAATAAGTGTACAAGTAAGTGCCCACACGAAATTGTATTTTTATCTGCAAGCATATTTCTTTCTTTTTTCTCTTTCAGAATGCAAAGCTGACTGTGATACCTGTTTCAACAAAAATTTCTGCACAAAATGTAAAAGTGGATTTTACTTACACCTTGGAAAGTGCCTTGACAATTGCCCAGAAGGGTTGGAAGCCAACAACCATACTATGGAGTGTGTCAGTATTGGTAAGGAGAACCTGTAATAATTTGAGTAAGTGCAGCTGAGTCTGTTTCTTCTGTTCTGTTTCAGTGCACTGTGAGGTCAGTGAATGGAATCCTTGGAGTCCATGCACGAAGAAGGGAAAAACATGTGGCTTCAAAAGAGGGACTGAAACACGGGTCCGAGAAATAATACAGCATCCTTCAGCAAAGGGTAACCTGTGTCCCCCAACAAATGAGACAAGAAAGTGTACAGTGCAAAGGAAGAAGTGTCAGAAGGGAGAACGAGGTACAATCATAATAACAAAATGTGCTTGTTTGGTAATTTTTAAAAGAGTATCCTTTCATTTCAGGAAAAAAAGGAAGGGAGAGGAAAAGAAAAAAACCTAATAAAGGAGAAAGTAAAGAAGCAATACCTGACAGCAAAAGTCTGGAATCCAGCAAAGAAATCCCAGAGCAACGAGAAAACAAACAGCAGCAGAAGAAGCGAAAAGTCCAAGATAAACAGAAATCGGTATCAGTCAGCACTGTACACTAGAGGGTTCCATGAGATTATTGTAGACTCATGATGCTGCTATCTCAACCAGATGCCCAGGACAGGTGCTCTAGCCATTAGGACCACAAATGGACATGTCAGTTATTGCTCTGTCTAAACAACATTCCCAGTAGTTGCTATATTCTTCATACAAGCATAGTTAACAACAAAGAGCCAAAAGATCAAAGAAGGGATACTTTCAGATGGTTGTCTTGTGTGCTTCTCTGCATTTTTAAAAGACAAGACATTCTTGTACATATTATCAATAGGCTATAAGATGTAACAACGAAATGATGACATCTGGAGAAGAAACATCTTTTCCTTATAAAAATGTGTTTTCAAGCTGTTGTTTTAAGAAGCAAAAGATAGTTCTGCAAATTCAAAGATACAGTATCCCTTCAAAACAAATAGGAGTTCAGGGAAGAGAAACATCCTTCAAAGGACAGTGTTGTTTTGACCGGGAGATCTAGAGAGTGCTCAGAATTAGGGCCTGGCATTTGGAATCACAGGATTTATCATCACAGAAACAACTGTTTTAAGATTAGTTCCATCACTCTCATCCTGTATTTTTATAAGAAACACAAGAGTGCATACCAGAATTGAATATACCATATGGGATTGGAGAAAGACAAATGTGGAAGAAATCATAGAGCTGGAGACTACTTTTGTGCTTTACAAAACTGTGAAGGATTGTGGTCACCTGGAACAGGTCTCCAATCTATGTTAGCACTATGTGGCTCAGCCTCTGTTACCCCTTGGATTATATATCAACCTGTAAACATGTGCCTGTAACTTACTTCCAAAAACAAAATCATACTTATTAGAAGAAAATTCTGATTTTATAGAAAAAAAATAGAGCAAGGAGAATATAACATGTTTGCAAAGTCATGTGTTTTCTTTCTCAATGAGGGAAAAACAATTTTATTACCTGCTTAATGGTCCACCTGGAACTAAAAGGGATACTATTTTCTAACAAGGTATATCTAGTAGGGGAGAAAGCCACCACAATAAATATATTTGTTAATAGTTTTTCAAGTTTTGTTCACTCTGTTTTATTGTTTGTTTTATTGAGAAATTCTTACTCTTAGAGACTCATGAATTAAGAAAGAGAATTCTGCTAACTCAGAGAACCTGGTTCCTATGTAATTCAGAATATATTACATTTCTCAGTAATATTTGTTTTTTGAATCCACCTTTATCTGAGCCAATGGAGATTTACTTATAGCGTATTAGGAGATATTTATTCCATTTTCTTATTTTAATCAACATTCTAATTATAGACACATGGGCCTCCCTAGCTGATTTCACTGCTCCCCCTTCATTGCTTAGAAATGGGCATCATTTCTTGTATGTCAGATCCCCCTGCATCTTCAACATTTAGTCTTTTCTTCTCCATATTTTCTATCTGTGGATCTCTTTAGGGGATTGAAGTCACCCTAGCTGAAGGCCTCACCAGTGTTTCACAGAGGACACAGCCCACCCCTTGCAGGAGGAGGTATCTCTGAGTGTGCAGCACAGAATCGCATGACCCACCTTAACCTTCCTGTTGTCATGGAAGGATGCACGGCTGCTCTGTCCACTGTGATTCCTAGCCCTCTCAAGATCACTGCTTTCTGAAGAATTTGCAATGACTCTGGCTTCTGGCTGCTTATCTCTGGACACCCGTTCTCCACCAGTTGTACAGTTCATGTAATCTACTTGGCTTAATTGATTTTCCACTTCTCTCTTCCTCTTCTAAGATATAAACATTTTAAATGATTTATTCCTGTTTCTTATTCTGGTGTTTCTTTCCTTGTCCCTATGAGATAAGTGTCTCAACTCACTAAATCTATTCCCAATGTATAAAATAATTCTAATTCCATTTTCAGCTAAAACATATATTACCAAGAAGAAACAAACTTTATCCTACAGAATGATGTTAGGTAGAAATATGTCCCCAGGTTTGAGACCTTTCGGATGATTTCATATACCATCTTTCTTCTGAGTGTTACCCAGTCAAGTATAAGTAGCCAAATTATTTTTGCACATCTTTCTGTTTCTCATGTCTTCATTTATTCAACAAGCACTTACTGGGAAGGTCTACACCTGCATAGGCAATGCTGGAAAAAGGGTTAAGTAAACCAGGACATGACAATGGTGGCAAATGACTATCAGGTCTTCCCATGTGTTTGACTCAAACTTATTACCCTATGGTCCTTCTGACAATGGCAGAAGGTCTGAATCCTTGATGCTAAACTTATATAAAAGTAGAATTATTACAAAGGAAAAAGAAATAAAAACTAACATTCATTTTCATATGTTGGATGAAATATAAATGAAGAAAAAGATAACATCAATTTTAACTGTAATTCTCCATCCACCAGTAACAGATCCTTAAGACAATAGAATCATACAGTATTCAAACCAGCAGCCTTCTCAAATTTGAGCAAAAACTCTATCAACCTCTGGTAAAGTTCCTACACTAGTCACAGAAGGTGTTAACTTTCTACTCTGATTCTGTCTCCATAATGGGGTAAACTGTTGATAGTTTACCCCATCAACAGATGGTCGGTAAATTATTGATTCGAAGAATCGAGAGAGTGCAGCAACATAAATCTGTTAATGTCTGATCAAGCTCCTGCCCTGTTCTCCGAATTCAGCTTCATAATTAAGGGAAGGCCTGTTTTCTATCCTCAGATTTAGGTTCTAGTAGCAGTTGTGTAACCACTAGTGAGTCACTTAACTCCTCTGGGTCCCCATTTCTCATGTGCAACAAGAAAGAGGGGAACTGGAGATGATCACTCTAGTTCCAGACAAGGGAACATTTCACACTTTGTTTACTTCAGGGTGATGTCCCTGAGTCCTCATTAGTGACTGCGTCCTTTGGAAGTTATCCCAACCCTGCTTTTCTCAAAAGTGAAAATGTATAGGCTCTCAGAGGAGACAGATTTAACTCTGCTTCTCTAATGTTATTGAATTAAAAGCTGTTCACATTAGTGGTTATTAAATATTGAAATAACACTGGGAAGAAAAAGCATATATAAATACAGCTAAAAACAAGAATAGATATTCATTCTCACAAAGGGAGACAGCAAAGAAAATGGAAAGTGCACTGGTGCTAGCGTTAGACAGCTTGTGTTAATGTCTCAATTCTGCTACTAACTGGTTGCAGCTTGTGTGACCTTGGGCACATTGTATGATCTCGCAGAATATCATCCCAAATCTGCAAAATGGAATTGGCATCATCTCTTTTGCAAGATTGTTATGAGAATTAAAAGGTTCTTCATTCAATATAATAATAAATATTTTGTATATAAATGAATATCAATTAAAAGTTATGACTAATTCCACAAGTCAAACATATAAATTTTATTTCTTGATTCATGATATGTGATAGTATTCATAAAAATGTACATGCATGATAATTTCAAGGAATAAGTATATATGTGAGAATCATGGAAATGAAATTAATAATATTAACTAGTAATTAAATTGTAATTTTGTCTTGAGTCTTCTTAAAATTAGGAAAC